GAAGGTACTGACAGCCATGGCTGTGCCCTGGGGAGCCACATGCAGTGTGGTGGCCTCGGCCCGGTGGCCCTGCTCCTGCAGGAAACGGCAAGCGGAGCCCACAGCCACAAGGAGCCAGGTCCCTGCAAACTGGGGGCAGACCATGGGAGAACTCGAGGGCACTGTGGGAGGGCCCCTCACCTGCTTCCCTCTACACCCCCCACAACTTCACCTGCTTCCCTCTCCCCCGCAACAACTTCTACCTGTCTCCCTCTACCCCTCCCACAACTTCTACCTGCCTCCCTCTACCCCCCCCAACTTCTACCTGCTGAGCATCAAAATTGGCCTTGGGCTGGATGGTGCTGATGGGGGATGCGGGCCGGCGTGGCCTCTGAGGCTTCTGGCCCAGCGAGCCAGCTGCCAGGAGCAGAGTCAAGAGGGTCGCAGTCCCAGGGGGCAGCATGGTGGCGGCAGCAGGGTGGCAGGACTGTGGGAGGCCAAGGGTAGCACCACCAAGTCCCAGGACAGAGTCTACTCTGCTGTCACAGAGCCCAGCCCAGGAAGTCCATGTCCATCCGTTGCCTCCCCACCCCCCACCTCCAGCCTCCTCGTGAGCCTAGCTTCGATCTGCACTTCCTGGCAGGGCCCTGGCACCATGTCCTATGTACAAAGTCCGAGTTGACCTCTGGCTGTTTATCCATTTCTCCTGCACCCCTGATTTCCACCGACAGTCCTTAGCCCTTTACACGTTATCTTCCTTAAACCATCACCCAGTGGTCTTATCTCCATGGCCAACGTCACGGGGTTCATGAAGCCACTTGCTCAGGGCCCGGCAACAGGGAGCGCCGGAGGCGGGTCCCGAACCAGCGTTCGTTGAGCCTCGCCTGCAACCCCGCCCACGACCGCCGCCCGCTGGCCACAAGGGGCGCTGTTCCCAATGCGCCCGAGTGCGCGCAGGCGCACAAAGAAAAGCCGGCCAGGCCGCCGGAGCCCAAGGCGCAGGCGCACGAGGGGCGGATGCGGGCTACCCGCGCGCTCTGCCTTCCTCGGCCATCGATGCCTCGGGGCTCGTGGCGTCGGGCCTGGCGGGCTCCCCGTTGGGCGGGGGCGGCGGTCCGAGCGGCTGCGGCAGCGGAAGCGGGTCCGGGTCGCGCAGGGCGGGGGCGGCGCAGCGGGCGGAGGCGGCCGTGGTGAGTGCGCCTGCGGCCCTCGGGGGTCCCGCCTGGGCTGAGGGCAGCCGTTGGTGGGTTTCAGGGCCGCCTGGGCAGAATGTCACGATGGACGAGGGCGGCACGCCCCTGCTCCCCGACAGCCTGGTCTACCAGATCTTCCTGAGCCTGGGCCCGGCCGACGTGCTGGCCGCCGGGCTGGTGTGCCGCCAATGGCAGGCCGTGTCGCGGGACGAGTTCCTGTGGAGGGAGCAGTTCTACCGCTACTACCAGGTGGCCCGCGACGTGCCCCGACACCCAGGTCAGTGGCGTGTGGGGCCCCTACCCACGTTCCGGGCCCAGGACTGACAACTGCCCACCCGCAGCGGCCATGTCCTGGTACGAGGAGTTCCAGCGGCTGTATGACACGGTGCCCTGCGTGGAGGTGCAGACGCTGCGGGAACACACAGACCAGGTCCTGCACCTCAGCTTCTCCCATTCCGGGTACCAGTTCGCGTCCTGCTCCAAGGACTGCACTGTGAAGGTGAGGACGGCCAGGTGTCCTGCACACCCCACAGTAGCAGGCCCCCGCCCCGCGACCTGGCCAGGCGATCACTACAGCCGCCCCTGCCGAACAGATCTGGAGCAACGACCTGACCATCTCGCTGCTGCACAGCGCGGACATGCGGCCCTACAACTGGAGCTACACCCAGTTCTCCCAGTTCAACAAGGACGACTCGCTACTGCTGGCCTCGGGGGTGTTCCTGGGGCCGCACAACTCCTCATCCGGCGAGATTGCTGTCATCAGCCTAGGTGAGCACGGGCGGCGGGTTGACCCTGCCCCCCGACAGCCTGTCCAGCCCCGGCCTCCCCACAGACTCCTTCGCGCTGCTGTCCCGCGTGCGGAACAAGCCCTATGACGTGTTTGGCTGTTGGCTCACCGAGACCAGCCTCATCTCGGGGAACCTGCACCGCATCGGAGATATCACCTCCTGCTCGGTGCTGTGGCTCAACAATGCCTTCCAGGTGCGTGCGGGGCTAGGGGCGGGGCTGCCCTCGGCGCCCACCTGGCACGTGCCCCCGCCCCCAGGATGTGGAGTCAGAGAACGTCAACGTGGTGAAGCGGCTGTTCAAGATCCAGAACCTCAATGCCAGCACCGTCCGCACGGTGATGGTGGCCGACTGCAGCCGCTTCGACAGCCCTGACCTGCTGCTGGAAGCCGGTGACCCGGCCACGTCCCCCTGCCGCATCTTTGACCTGGGCAGCGACAACGAGGAGGTGGTGGCTGGCCCGGCCCCCGCCCACGCCAAGGAGGGCTTGCGGCACTTTCTGGACCGCGTGCTGGAGGGGCGGGCGCAGCCACAGCTGTCGGAGCGCATGCTAGAGACCAAGGTGGCCGAGCTGCTGGCCCAGGGCCACACCAAGCCACCCGAGCGCAGTGCCACAGGCGCCAAGAGCAAGTACCTCATCTTCACCACTGGCTGCCTCACCTACTCCCCACACCAGATCGGTACACCCCTGCCGCCATGCTGCCCGCCTCGGGACAGGGACCCTCACCGTAGCCCTCCCTGCAGGCATCAAGCAGATCCTGCCACACCAGATGACCACGGCAGGGCCCGTGCTGGGTGAGGGCCGGGGCTCCGATGCCTTCTTCGACGCGCTGGACCACGTCATAGACATACACGGACACATCATCGGCATGGGCCTGTCGCCCGACAACAGGTGGGCCTCTTGCCAGTGTCCCAGGCGGGGTGGGCCCACACCTAGCACAGTGCCCCTCGCCCAGGTACCTGTACGTGAACAGCCGCGCCTGGCCCAACGGTGCGGTGGTGGCCGACCCCATGCAGCCGCCACCAATCGCGGAGGAGATTGACCTGCTGGTGTTCGACCTCAAGACCATGCGGGAGGTGAGGCGGGCTCTGCGTGCGCACCGCGCCTACACGCCCAACGACGAGTGCTTCTTCATCTTCCTGGACGTCAGCAGGGACTTCGTGGCCAGGTGCAGGGCGCGGCGTGGTGCAGGGCGGGTGTGGCGGCCGGCTCACCCAGGCGCTGTTCTGCAGCGGGGCGGAGGACCGGCACGGCTACATCTGGGACCGCCACTACAACATCTGTCTGGCCAGGCTGCGGCACGAGGATGTGGTCAACTCAGTGGTCTTCAGTCCCCAGGAGCAGGAGCTGCTGCTCACGGCCAGCGACGACGCCACCATCAAAGCCTGGCGCTCCCCACGCACCATGCGCGTCCTCCAGGCACCTCGCCCACGGCCTCGCACCTTCTTCTCCTGGCTTGCCAGCCAGAGGCGCTGAGGTGTGCTGGGTGCACTGGAGCCACCGGGACCCCTTGAGGACATCGCCAGGCTCTGTGGCTTTTTCCCGAGCGGGAGAGGTGGAGATGCTTATAGCAGTTACGCCTTAGGAAGGGGACAACCAGGCCCCGCCACACGCTCACACACAAACCTGCTCACGCAGCTGTGATGCTTGGCACGGGGTGGCCAGTGCAGATGGAGCCCAAGGCCCCCTCGGCCTCCTGGGCAACTTGGGGTACACAGGATACTGGGGGTGCCGCTCCTCACTCAACCCCAGGCTAGGGGTACACCTGACCCAGCTGGCCTCGGCCCGGGGCACCTTCGGCTGGTCCTGTGGGGCCCTGGACGGTGGCCCAGTGGTGGCAGGGGCTGCTCCTGGCTGTGGTTGTGCGCCCGGGGCTTGGGAGCGGCCGGTCACGCTGCTGTGGGCCCGAGTGTGTTGCATGTCCACGCACCACCCGTTCAGGGCCCTGAATAAACAGTTGGCAACAGCACATTGTTGTCCAGTCTCTGTCTGCAGGGAGGG